GGTAGGCGTGATGGCAGGCATCTGAAGCCCCAGCTACTTAGGAGGCTGAGGTGGGAGGATCACTTGAGCCAGCCATATTCACTGGGTGACAAAGTGAATCTGGGGTGACAAAAAGCCATCATAGTCATAAAAAAGAATGAAATTATGTCCTTTGCAGCAACATGGATAGAGCTAGAGGCTATTATCCTAAGTAAAATAACTCAGAAACATAAAATCAAATACTGCATGTTCTGTCTTACAAGCTCTTATTAGTGGGAGCTAAACAATTACACATAAAGATGGAAATAATAGACCCTGGAGACTCTGAAACGGGTTAGAGTAGGTGGGAAGAGAGGGTTAAAAAATTACCTATTGGGTGCAATGCTCACTATTTGGGTGATGGATACACCAGAATCCTAAACCTTACCATTACATAATATATACATGTAACGAACCGGGCACGGTGGCCTGTAATCTCAGCACTTTGGGAGGCTGAGGCAGGCGGATCACCTGAGGTAGGGAGTTCAAGACCAGCCTGACCAGCATGGAGAAACCCTGTCTCTACTAAAAATACAAAATTAGCCGGGCGTGGTGGCACATGCCTGTAATCCCAGCTATTTGGGAGGCTGAGGCAGGAGAGTCGCTTGAATCCGGAGGTGGAGGTTGTAGTGAGCCAAGATCATGTCATTACACTCCAGCCTGGGCAACAAGAACGAAACTCCGTCTCAAAAAAAAAAAAAGATTATATATACACACACACACACGTAACGAATCTGCACATGTACTCCCTGAACCTAAAAAAAAATTATGCAATTATAATAGTACCTAATTTTTATTGCGTGCTAAATATACAAGTTATGCCATTTAATTTATATATATTTTATCATTATACTTTGTAATAATCATAGGTAATAAGTATAATTATCTTTTATACATGTAGAAACTAAAGTTTATGAAAACGAAATCATGTACCCAAAGTCATGATTAATAAGTAAAGTTGAACCCAACTTTTTTTTTTTACTTTAAATCCTGTGCTTTTATTTATTTTTATTTTTTATTTTTGAGACAAGTTCTCTGTCTCCCAGGCTGAAGTGCAGTGGTGCGATCTTGGCTCACTGCAACCTCCGCCTCCTGGGTTCAAGTGATTCTGGTGTCTTAGCCTCCCAAGTAGCTGGGACTACAGGCATGTGCCACCACTCCCAACTAATTTTCTGTATTTTTAGTAGAGACGAGGTTTTACCATGTTGGCCAGGCTGGTCTCAAACCCCTGACCTCAAGTGATCCGCCTGCCTCAGCCTCCCAAAGTGCTGGAATTACAGGCATGAGCCACTGCACCTGGCCCATTGTTAGTTTTTAAAAATACAGGATTTAGGCTGGGCGTGGTGGCTCATGCCTGTGATCCCAGCACTTCGGGAAGCCGCGGCGGGCGGATCACTTGAGGTCAGGGGTTTGAGACCAGCCTGACCAACATGGTGAAACCCCGTCTCTACCAAAAAAATACAAAAATTAGCCAGGCGTAGTGGCACATGCCTATGATCCCAGCTACTGTGGAGGCTGAGGCAGGAGAATCTCTTGAAGCCGGGAGGTGGAGGTTGCAGTGAGCTGAGATCATGCCACTGCACTCCAGCCTGGGGGACAGAGCGAGACTCCGTCTCAAAAATAAATAAATAACTAAAAACAAACAAAAGCTAACCATGGAAAATGATATTGATGGATCCAAGTGATACAGTTTGTTTCAACATATTGAGATATTGGATCCTTTTAAATTCTTTGTACTGCTCATGACCAGTTGCCATACACCGCAGAATGTCAATTGCCTACAAGGTAAATTTCACATCGGTCGACTTACCCTCCTGTCACTCCTGATAATGCACTCATGGTTTATGGGTTGTTTTAGTAGTATGTGGTGAACTATAAACTGTTACAATGGGAGGAGTTTTTTTTTTAAACCTCTTAAAAGTTGATGTATATATATCCTTACCACTAAGCATATCTTTTCAATTAGGCATGTGGCAATTCCTTTCTTGATGTTTTTAGGGAAAATGAGCCAAATAATATTTTAAAAAATGTATAAGCCAAGCTGGTTTCTATCCTTTCTTCTATTAAACTCAGGATCACACAAGTAGGCATGAGTGTGCACAATATTTATGCCTTGCATTGTTCTGAGAATTAGTAAAAGAATATCTTGAAAGCATGATATAACTTTGTATTTGTATCCAAAAATATACAAAGTTGTTGAATTAAAAAAAAAAAATAATGCAGCTGGGCGTGGTGGCTCACGCCTGTAATCCCAGCATTTTGAGAGGCTGAGGCATGCTTATTGCTTGAACCCAGGAGTTTGAGACCATCGTGGGCAACATGGCAAAACCCTGTCTCTACAGAAAGTGTAAAAAACAGCCAGGAGGGGTGGTGTACAAGTGTCTTAGCTGAGGCTGAGGTGGGAGGATTGCTTGAGCCCTGGAGGTCGAGGCTGCAGTGAGCAGTGATCACGCCACTGCACTCCAGCCTGCGCAACGGAGTGAGACCCTGTCTCAAAATAATTATTATTTGACATACCAAATTTGGGCACAGTGACTAGAAACAAAATTCCACTGAGTTGAGACAGCTAGGTTACAAAATTATTAGATTACAAAATATTAGGTTAGAAGTACTACTGCAGATGTTTAAACAAGGAAGAAAAATACACAAGTGGCTAGAGGTGAGGAAAGGCCTGTCTCTAAAAGACAGAATTTGTACTGGGCCTTTAAAGATGAACAATGTTGGCCGGGCGCGGTGGCTCACGCCTGTAATCCCAGCACTTTGGGAGGCCGAGGTGGGCAGATCACAAGGTCAGGAGATCGAGACCGTCCTGGCTAATACGGTGAAACCCTGTCTCCACTAAAAAAAATACAAAAAATTAGCCGGGCGTGGTGGCGGGAGCCTGTAGTTCCCAGCTACTCGGGAGGCTGAGGCAGGAGAATGGTGTGAACCCGGGAGGTGGAGCTTGCAGTGAGCCGAGATTGTGCCACTGCGCTCCAGCCTGGGCGAAGAGTGAGACTCCGTCTCAAAAAAAAAAAAAAAAAAAAAAAAAGATGAACAGTGTTTACAAAGTTGGAGCAGAAGGGAAACTGGTGAGAATAAAAGCTTAGGGTATATATGGAGAATGAGGACAGGGAAGACACTGGACTGACTGCTCAGAGCAAGGTAGGCGTGTTGAAGACCTAAGTACTGATAGGAGCTAGATTAGCCAGGGTATTGAGAGCCTGGCAGAGGAGTTGAAATTTGATAAGGTAGAGATAGGAAATCACTGTAGGTTCTTGAATGGGGAAAGCTTGAGAAGTTTTTGTTTTTGTTTTGAGTCTTTTAAAGGAAGAGCAATGTGACAGTGGGATAATATAAATTTTAGAGAGGGACTGGGATTCAAGGGAGGCTAGTTAGGATGCTGTTGCAATATTCTAGATGGGAATTCACAATAACCCAAACCACAATTATAAAAGTTACATAGAATTGGAGGAGAAAGGGAAAAACAGGAATATTTCAAAGACAAAAACAGTAAGATTAGTGACCAAATGCAAGTAAGATGGCAGAAAAGATAATTCACAGTATTCCCTGATTTCTAGCTTGGGGAACTGGAAAAATTGTGGTATCACAGACATAAATGAGGACATTAGGGAAAAAAATCTATTTGGGAGAACAAGACTATTCAGTTTGGGATTGTTGAAGCTATGATTTGACATGTCCTGGCAAAAGTTGGAAATAAAGAACAGTCAGATTAGCCTGATAGTGGTGTGCAGGAAGAAGGACTGCAAATGGGACATCCAGGCTAGGAAATAGAAGGGTTTGGAGGCACAGGTGATATTTTTTTCATGACTTCTTCCAGCTGAAGGTGGTGCCTTTTAGAAAAGAAAGGAGTAAATAGGAATAGAACAGTTAGCTCCCCAGATGGTGTCGAAGAACAAAATGAGATTTTATTTCTGGGCCATTGTTTAAGATCCTGGAACCGATGAGTTTTTGGCAAGAAATCAGGGAGTCACGAGGAAGAAAAAAAAAGATTTTTTTTCTTTTTCTTTTTTTTTTTTTGAGATGGAGTCTTGCTCTGTTGCTGATGCTGGAGTGCAGTGGCACAATCTTGGCTCACTGCAACCTCCGTCTCCTGGGTTCAAGCAGTTCTCCTACCTCAGCCTCCTGAGTAGCTGGGATTACAGGCACCTGCCACCATTCCCAGCTAATTTTTGCATTTTTAGTAGAGACAGGATTTTACCATGTTGGCCAGGCAGGTCTCGAACTCCTGACCTCAGGTGATCTGCCTACCTCGGCCTCCCAAAGTGCTGGGATTACAGGCATGAGCCAGCGTGCCTGGTCTCTTTTTTGTTTTTTAAGCGGGAGGAGAGGATCATTGGGAGGGAAATAGGAAATTGTTGAAAGGAAGGAAAGAAAGAACCAAGTGAAAAAATAAAGGTCTAAAAGAAATAATAATATTGTAGAAGATACCCAGTGTTTCATAAAGTTGTTATAGGTGAAAGGAAGCCAAATTTATTGCTAACATTTATTGAGAGTTTACTATATGCCAGCACTGTGGCAAATTGTTTATATGCATTATTTTATTTAATTCTTACAGTAAGTTCAACTTTTTTTCCCACTTGACATTATATAGTGGACATCGTTTTTGTTTTGTTTTGTTTTGAGACAGAGTCTCGCTCTGTCACCCAGGCTGGAGTGCAGTAGCACAATCTTGGCTCACTGCAACCTCTGCTTCCTGAATTCAAGTGATTCTCATGCCTCAGCCTCCCGAGTAGCTGGAATTACAGACACATACCACCAGGCCCGGCTAAATTTAGTATTTTTAGTAGAAATGGCATTTCACCATGTTGGCCAGGCTGGCCAACTCCTCTCAAACTTCTGGCCTCAAGTGATCCGCCCGCCTCAGCCTCCCAAAATGCTGGGATTACAGGTGTGAGCCACCGTGCCTACACTGTCATTTTTAATAGATAGCATAGTATTCCATTGTATGAACATTCATTGTAGTAAGCTACAATGAACTCTCCTGTATGTACATTTTCCCCACATTTTTTGGTATATTCTTTTTCTTAAGTAACAGATAAACATTTTAATTCTATTTTTGGATAATATCACAATTCAAAAATAAAAATGTAAAAAAATAAATAACAAAAAGGTTTTCTTCCATTCTTGTTCCTCCTGTCACCTGAACCACCATTAGTTTTCTTGGCATCTTTATATAATTTCTTTGTTATGTAAACAAATATAAATACGTATTCTTATTCCCCCCCTTTTTTATTCAGAATGTAAAAAGCATCTTGTGATCATCTCTTTAGCATAAAATCTTAAAAGTGGTATTGCTGAGTAGAGGATAGTTAAAATCTTAATACATATGGTCCAACTGTTCACGAGAGAGGTTGTACAATTTAACCTTTCTACCAACAATGCATGAGTGTTACTAAATTCATGTTATTTATGTTCTAATTTCAGTGTATTTTTATATCTCAAAACTTATGGGGAGTCCAGAATAAATGTTTAAAAATCACTATAATTTATAAGGTGAATTCTGGTATTATACAGAATTGATTATACAAAATACTTTGGACTTAACTAATAATTTATAACAGGCAAATGGACCCAATGAGAAGGAAAGGTTTGACCTAAGTTATTATTTATCTTTCTGTGTTTTGCTTGTTGGATAGGTGGAGAAACAGGTAGGAATGAAAAGATGGAAAAATCCGTTTGTGGTATAAAGATAGAAGATAGAGCTGAATTAAACAAGTAAGCAAAGAGAAATGGAGACAGACTTCAGATGAGAGTGAAAAAAGGGTAAACAATTCCAGTAGGTACCATACATCTGATAAGGCATATTGCATGTCTTTTTGTCAATTTTTTTCTTTAAATAGAATTGATTATCTGAAGAAATGGATACTTCTCCCTCCAGAAAATATCCAGTTAAAAAACGGGTGAAAATACATCCCAACACAGTGATGGTGAAATATACTTCTCATTATCCCCAGCCTGGCGATGATGGATATGAAGAAATCAATGAAGGCTATGGAAATTTTATGGAGGAAAATCCAAAGAAAGGTCTGCTGAGTGAAATGAAAAAAAAAGGGAGAGCTTTCTTTGGAACCATGGATACCCTACCTCCACCAACAGAAGACCCAATGATCAATGAGATTGGACAATTCCAGAGCTTTGCAGAAAAAAACATTTTTCAATCCCGAAAAATGTGGATAGTGCTGTTTGGATCTGCTTTGGCTCATGGATGTGTAGCTCTTATCACTAGGCTTGTTTCTGATCGGTCTAAAGTTCCATCTCTAGAACTGATTTTTATCCGTTCTGTTTTTCAGGTCTTATCTGTGTTAGTTGTGTGTTACTATCAGGAGGCCCCCTTTGGACCCAGTGGATACAGATTACGACTCTTCTTTTATGGTGTATGCAATGTCATTTCTATCACTTGTGCTTATACATCATTTTCAATAGTTCCTCCCAGCAATGGGACCACTATGTGGAGAGCCACAACTACAGTCTTCAGTGCCATTTTGGCTTTTTTACTCGTAGATGAGAAAATGGCTTATGTTGACATGGCTACAGTTGTTTGCAGCATCTTAGGTGTTTGTCTTGTCATGATCCCAAACATTGTTGATGAAGACAATTCTTTGTTAAATGCCTGGAAAGAAGCCTTTGGGTACACCATGACTGTGATGGCTGGACTGACCACTGCTCTCTCAATGATAGTATACAGATCCATCAAGGAGAAGATCAGCATGTGGACTGCACTGTTTACTTTTGGTTGGACTGGGACAATTTGGGGAATATCTACTATGTTTATTCTTCAAGAACCCATCATCCCATTAGATGGAGAAACCTGGAGTTATCTCATTGCTATATGTGTCTGTTCTACTGCAGCATTCTTAGGAGTTTATTATGCCTTGGACAAATTCCATCCAGCTTTGGTTAGCACAGTACAACATTTGGAGATTGTGGTAGCTATGGTCTTGCAGCTTCTCGTGCTGCACATATTTCCTAGCATCTATGATGTTTTTGGAGGGGTAATCATTATGATTAGTGTTTTTGTCCTTGCTGGCTATAAACTTTACTGGAGGAATTTAAGAAAGCAGGACTACCAGGAAATACTAGACTCTCCCATTAAATGAATACCTGATTATTATTGTCTCATTAATGTTCAGTTATTATGTATACTGCCATTTTAATGTTTACCTATGAATGTCTTTTGTGTTATATAACTGACAGAGTGCTATAAAATATATAATATATACAAATGCAGAAAATTTATTCTAGTCTAATATATTCAAATACAAATATTAAATATATGAAATACGTTATGAATCTGGTATCTTTATTGGTATTTATGGGT